CTGAGGAAGGAATTTCTAAAGATCTCAATATTTGACAACATCCAGGCCCCTGAACCAACTCACTAGGAAGGCGAGAGTTGGGGCATCGTGTGTTTTTCATTCTGTGTATGTTGTAAGTGAACTTTTCAGAAAGAGGCCTCTTCTGACAGTGAATAGTGTTTTACTTTTGTAGCCAGCGTTGTGAATAATTTCATTTCGTCTTAGGAAATAAATGTTATAAAGATATTTGTATGTTTGTAGTAATTATGAGGGCCTGGCCTCAAGCTCCCAGATTTCTCTAACAAGAGAAAATGCCGCCAGAGCAAATAATAAAACTGGAGAAATTAAGTGTGAGATCAGTGTGCCTCCTGGGCAGCAGCTCTCTTTGATGGTGATTAATATAATCATTTTAATCACTACACTTTTCTTCTTCATTTGATTAAAATGTAAGTTTTTTCATCAGCAGCTATCCGGCTAATTGAGCTTTAATAATACTGTATAGGAATGAATCCTGTATGCTCTATTTGAGGGGTGGTATTTGTGCCTGGTGGTGTTATATGCTTTATATCCAAAGCCATATTGGGACATGCGAAGGTTTCTTTTTTTAAAAAAAATCAAATGTAACTCCATAATTGTATATAATGCTTATGGGCTCGCACCATAGTGTTTGGACTAGATTGCAGAGCACATTCTATGTTTTTAAAGTACTACAAAGTGAGTTCACTTAACATGAGCCTTATGTGAGTAAAATCACTATTTTTTAAATGAAGTAGAGATGCCATCCAAAAGCTATAATAACTAGGTATCAGTTATTAGAACAAATAAGATTCTTTTATAAGAGAAAGGCATCATAGTAATCTAGATTTTAAAGATAATGTGAATTCTCTTTTGTTCTGGTCCTAAGCCCTGAACCTGTATTCTAAAAATATTCTTCAAAGTCATCTCTCCCAAATTCTGAATCATAACTTCAAAACTAAACAGTGGGTCACAGTGCCTATTGATGAGGTCATACAAAATTCCAAATGTACGAAGACACACTTTTGCCAGAAACTTGCCCGTGCTCAAGAGAGGTGGGGAAAAAGAGTGAGAGGCGGCCAGATGAACTCTACCGTCCGCCAGCTCCGCGTTCCTTCGCACGTGCCTCTGCGGGATCCCTCGTGGGAAAGTCTCAGAAATGTCCCTAAACTGAAGAAAAGCCGGGGAATGCAAGGAGAGCAAGGTCGTAGGTTGTTCCGACTGCTCCTTAACGACCTGCCTGGCAGGGACCGACTACCCTGCTCCTACCCGCAGCCCCATGTGGAGCAGGCATCCACCAGTGCCTCCCCGCGCTTGCTAGCAGTGAACATTCCTGAAGACACTCTCCTCTCTTATCCTGAATCCTCGCTCCCACTGCAGAGACACTGCGCCTTCCATAGGTTCTCCAAGGTCCTCAGTGAGCTCTGTCCGCGCTGCCTACCCAACTCCTTTTATTTTTATTGTTATTTTTCAGGCCAAATTTGAGTCCCTCTTTAGGACGTATGACAAGGACATCACCTTTCAGTATTTTAAGAGCTTCAAACGAGTCAGAATAAACTTCAGCAACCCCTTCTCCGCAGCAGATGCCAGGCTCCAGCTGCATAAGACTGAGTTTCTGGGAAAGGAAATGAAGTTATATTTTGCTCAGGTGAGTTGGGTTCATTGCTATGCATGCTTCTCACAACTGACCTGTGCTTATTTTCTCTCCTCAGACCTTACACATAGGAAGCTCACACCTGGCTCCGCCAAATCCAGACAAGCAGTTTCTGATCTCCCCTCCCGCCTCTCCGCCAGTGGGATGGAAACAAGTGGAAGATGCGACCCCAGTCATAAACTATGATCTCTTATATGCCATCTCCAAGCTGGGGCCAGGTGAGCAGGGCCCTCGGGTGGGAGGGAGGCAGTGAGTGACCCTGCGATTATTTTCCCTCCTTAGGGGAAAAGTATGAATTGCACGCAGCGACTGACACCACTCCCAGCGTGGTGGTCCATGTATGTGAGAGTGATCAAGAGAAGGAGGAAGAAGAGGAAATGGAAAGAATGAGGAGACCTAAGCCAAAAATTATCCAGACCAGGAGGCCGGAGTACACGCCGATCCACCTCAGCTGAACTGGCACGCGACGAGGACGCATTCCAAATCATACTCACGGGAGGAATCTTTTACTGTGGAGGTGGCTGGTCACGACTTCTTCGGAGGTGGCAGCCGAGATCGGGGTGGCAGAAATCCCAGTTCATGTTGCTCAGAAGAGAATCAAGGCCGTGTCCCCTTGTTCTAATGCTGCACACCAGTTACTGTTCATGGCACCCGGGAATGACTTGGGCCAATCACTGAGTTTGTGGTGATCGCACAAGGACATTTGGGACTGTCTTGAGAAAACAGATAATGATAGTGTTTTGTACTTGTTCTTTTCTGGTAGGTTCTGTCTGTGCCAAGGGCAGGTTGATCAGTGAGCTCAGGAGAGAGCTTCCTGTTTCTAAGTGGCCTGCAGGGGCCACTCTCTACTGGTAGGAAGAGGTACCACAGGAAGCCGCCTAGTGCAGAGAGGTTGTGAAAACAGCAGCAATGCAATGTGGAAATTGTAGCGTTTCCTTTCTTCCCTCATGTTCTCATGTTTGTGCATGTATATTACTGATTTACAAGACTAACCTTTGTTCGTATATAAAGTTACACCGTTGTTGTTTTACATCTTTTGGGAAGCCAGGAAAGCGTTTGGAAAACGTATCACCTTTCCCAGATTCTCGGATTCTCGACTCTTTGCAACAGCACTTGCTTGCGGAACTCTTCCTGGAATGCATTCACTCAGCATCCCCAACCGTGCAACGTGTAACTTGTGCTTTTGCAAAAGAAGTTGATCTGAAATTCCTCTGTAGAATTTAGCTTATACAATTCAGAGAATAGCAGTTTCACTGCCAACTTTTAGTGGGTGAGAAATTTTAGTTTAGGTGTTTGGGATCGGACCTCAGTTTCTGTTGTTTCTTTTATGTGGTGGTTTCTATACATGAATCATAGCCAAAAACTTTTTTGGAAACTGTTGGTTGAGATAGTTGGTTCTTTTACCCCACGAAGACATCAAGATACACTTGTAAATAAAGCTGATAGCATATATTCATACCTGTTGTACACTTGGGTGAAAAGTATGGCAGTGGGAGACTAAGATGTATTAACCTACCTGTGAATCATATGTTGTAGGAAAAGCTGTTCCCATGTCTAACAGGACTTGAATTCAAAGCATGTCAAGTGGATAGTAGATCTGTGGCGATATGAGAGGGATGCAGTGCCTTTCCCCATTCATTCCTGATGGAATTGTTATACTAGGTTAACATTTGTAATTTTTTTCTAGTTGTAATGTGTATGTCTGGTAAATAGGTATTATATTTTGGCCTTACAATACCGTAACAATGTTTGTCATTTTGAAATACTTAATGCCAAGTAACAATGCATGCTTTGGAAATTTGGAAGATGGTTTTATTCTTTGAGAAGCAAATATGTTTGCATTAAATGCTTTGATTGTTCATATCAAGAAATTGATTGAACGTTCTCAAACCCTGTTTACGGTACTTGGTAAGAGGGAGCCGGTTTGGGAGAGACCATTGCATCGCTGTCCAAGTGTTTCTTGTTAAGTGCTTTTAAACTGGAGAGGCTAACCTCAAAATATTTTTTTTAACTGCATTCTATAATAAATGGGCACAGTATGCTCCTTACAGAAAAGTTGTCATTTTATTTCTAGAATAAATCTGTGAACCTTCTAAATTCTGCAGTTTAAAAGGCTTTTAAACCTTTTT